CTGGCAGTTAAGGCTGCAGAGATTGCCTTGAATTGCATTGGTCTTAATACCTCTGTAATTCTGAGCAGTTAAGCTGTTTGATATATTATCAAAATTTGAGTTATTTTGTTCTCTTGCTATATTTTACTTTATTCTATTAGAGGTATTACTCTTTTTTCACATAGATTATCATTATCTAAGTTATGATCTAAGCTACACAGGTAACTTTGGCCACACCATTCAGAGTGAACAACTGTGATGAATATTGTTTAGTGTGTATCCCACCAGTGGTTCTATTATTTCCATATTGAAGATTCTGATTTTTAGTTCAGTTTTGCGAACATTTTCTGCATGCCTTCTTTGTGACAAGCCTGGTGCTAAATGCTGCGGGTGCAAAAATGAATGAACTACAGTCTGGCCTTCCTGTATCTCACTGCCCAGGAAGTTAATTTCAATGCTACGTGTCAAGTACAATTATAGGGGTATATACAGGATCATAGTTTTGCACTTTGGTGTTAATTTGACCATTCTGATATAGAGATAGTTTATAGGCTAAGAGTTTAAAGTATTTCTAATGGTTCATCACGCTTCACATTCTGGTATTATCACTTTTTAAGAACTTACAGGTGAATAATCGGATATTAGTATGTATGTGATCATCTCTTCTCCCCTGTTTAATTTGTTGGTTAAAGAGAGAACTCTTTAGCTTGTTTGCTATCTTATTTCCTTGTATTAGTTTGCACACTGGTAGTATACAATGTCACGAGTTGGCAGAATTTAGGATCCTTTGATAGTGATTTCTCTTCCCTTTTTTGGGAAGGGATACTAAAAAACAGTGATTCAGACTTCTGTATCTTTGTGCTTTACACTTTTTCTTTTGGATACTTGCTGGTGGGTACTGTTATCTTAGCCTGAGCCAGAAATAGTACCATCAAATCATATTGCTTTTCATTTCAAGTTGGCAGCATCTTTAATAGCAGTGCAGTAGTCTGGCCTGGTGTTTCCCTGGTATCTCTTTTTTTTTTTTTTTTTTTTTTTTTTTTTGCCATGAGTTAGGTTGGTGCCAGTACCCTTTCCTCTTGTATTTAAATCTGACCTTTATATATAAAGTTTAGAATATAAACTTTGTGAGCAGGGTTCTTCTTGTTCACAGAGGTATTCTAGCACTTAGAATAGTGTCTGGTATATAGCAGCTTGCAGTAAATACTGTTGAATGAATGGTATGTGAACAGTGCTACCCAGAAGACTGAATGAATCTTTAATGCACAGTTCTTGTTTCAGAGCAAGGAGTTGTATTCCTATTCTTTATGTGAAACTATGTGGATACTGTGTAGCTCAGCAGTAGCACCATGGGTCTGGGCTGCCTCAACCAGTATCATTTGCTGGGGTAACTAAGAAGATTCTTACTGCCCAGCTTACCCAGGAATAAGGAGAGTCATAAATAGAGTCTTCTAAGTCTGTGGGGCTGGGATTCAAGGTCTCTGTGACTTTAAACTAAAATCCTGATGGGGACAGTGCACCCTCACAGTCCTAGGGAGCCCTTTGAACTTATTCTGCAGAGGCAAAAGTTCTTCTTTTTGGTTGTGTCATCTTGCAAGGAGTTCCTGGAATTCCCAGGGCATCTGTCTACTGGATTGTGCCCCAGGAAAAGTTGACAGTTTATTGTCCTGTTTAAGAGCTGGGGATCTGCAACCAGACCACCTTGTTGAAATCCTGGCACTGTGATCTCCCTTATTTGTGATCTTCAGCAAATTACTTATTTTGTTTCTTAGTTATCTCATCTTTAAAATGAAAATAGTGTCTAATTTATAGTCTCATTTGTGGATTAATAGAGGCAAAGGGCTTAGAACATGCCTGGCACATAGTACCAATGTTCAGTAAATATTAACATGTACATATTTGATACAGATAAAATTCATACTTCTTTTACTCATTTTCATTCTAATATGCTTTCCTGAGGAAGATGAGAAGCCACAGAGGTGCAGCTGATGTTCTGGGAGTTTTACAGAGGCCTACCTGTGCCCATGGAAGTGTGTTGAGCATATGATAGCACATAACATCAGCTTCTAATGCTGTCATCCATCACCATGTGTCAGGTAGAAAGCAGGTGGAGAACTTTAGCTCTGGAAAGCCCTAATTATCCTCAAAGCAGGCTATGCTTAATTTGACAGTGTCATGATTTTTAATATTTGAAAATTCCAGAATTGCTGCTCTGGATGTAATCCTTTCTTTTTCTTCTCCCTCTTTCCTGCTCTTACTTATACAGTTAGGTGAATATGATGCTCCACTTCCCCCACAGATACTCAAATAGCTCTGACTGCTGAAATATTGGTATCTTACTGTCAGCACATAACTTGTTGCTGTGTTATTGACATTTTCACTGTTTTGAAATTTTTACTGTTATCTGGGTTTGAATCCCAGCTCTCCCAAGCTTCAGTTTTCTTTCATTTGTCAAATGAGATAAAAGTATCCACTTCATAGGGTTGTTATGAGGGTTAATGATGAATACAAAACACTTAACATAGTACGTGGCATGTAATATTAGTTGTAAAGTTAATGTATTCATTATCATCATTCTGTTTCAAATCAGCAATGAAATACAGACTACACTAATCCCATTTCTGCTTGGAATTGTGAGTCTAAATGCCATGTAGCAGTTCCCTGCTTGAAATACACTGTAAACCTTCCAATTGCAGTCAAGATTTTACTACCTTCTAGGGTATACAGGGATGGTGGAACATAGTAAACCTTGAGATTTGGCTTTCCCGTGTTTGTATTCTAGCCTTTCTACAAAAAGGTAGTAACCCTAGATTTCTATTACATGCACACCTTGATGCCTCCTCCAATAAAACTTCAGTAATCTAATTTGTACTCTGTCCTTGAGTTGAAGACAGAATTAGAAAGTGCATCCAGTGTGTTTGGTAGCTAAGTTCTGAAATGGCCTCTAAGATAATTACTTTCATAATAACCTATAAAATTTCATGTATAACCACAAGTTATCATCCCAGCTTTGTTACGTTTCTTTTTCTTTGACTTGCAAAACATCCCTCCATGAGAGATGGTATTATCTCCCATTTGCAAATTAGGAAAGCAAGGCTCAGAAAGGTCAAATAATTTGCCTAAGGTTGCACACCTGTCTAGTGACACACAGGGTTGATTCACTCTACAGCTTTTTCCTTTTTTGCTCAGAATTAGAAAGCTGAATCCCAAAATTAGGGTCAAAATTTTTCCTATAAAAACTTGTAAATGATACAACTAAAAAAAGAGAATGGATGCAGTGGCTCATGCCTGTAATCCCAACACTTTGGGAGACCAAGACAGGAGAATCACTTTGAGCCCAGGAGTTCGAGATCAGCCTAGGCAATATAGTGAAACCTTGTGTCTACAAAAAATTTAAAAATTAGCCAAAGTTGGTGCATGTCTGTAGTCCTAGCTGAGGCTGAGGTGGGAGGATCGTTTAAGCCCAGGAAGCATAGGTTGCAGTGAGCCAAGATAGCACCATTGCACTCCAGCCTGGGCGACAGAGCAAGACCCTATCTCCAAAAAAAAAAAAAAAAAAATAAGCAAAAGAAGGTAGACAGGCAGAAAGAAGGTATGAAGAAAGTTAAGTTAATAAATGTGGAACATAAAAGATAGGATGGAAACAAATTTATTCAAGTATCTCTGGTAAACAATTCATATAAGGCCTGTTTGATGGAGTATTTTTTTTTTTTTGTAGTGTGAAGTTTTAACTTGGAGACCCAGAATTCAAACTTGAAACTGTAGAAGAGAGGATGAAGAGAATATTAGCAGTTGAAAGGAAAATGTAGAAATAGAAACATTATGTATATTTAACAGAAAACAATGATCAACATGAAATGTTGAAGATATATGTTCTAAGTGATAGCTATATGTAGATATGGTTCAGAGAAGGCAAATTGCATGTATTGTTTGATACACGGAGAGAAGATTCAGGTAAGCATTCTGGAGTTAATATTTCCTGAGTTATGTCTTTTTCTGTTTGTTTTTTACAATTCAGGTATCTGCCCAAACTGGAACTTATGCTGTAGACATTTCTTTGTGGTTTATCTAAAAACCAAAGGTGAGATAATTTATGAATTCATTTGCCTTTTATTTTTTGATTGTTTTTGGTTTTTCTGAGACAGGGTCTGGCTCTGTACCTACGCTGTAGTGCAGTGGCATGATTATAGTTCACTGCAGCCTCAAACTCCTGGGCTCAAGCAATCCTCCTGCCTCAGCCTCCTAAGTAGACAGGACTACAGGTATGTACCACGATGGCTAATTTTTTTAAATTTTTTTCTGTTTCTTCGCTGTTTTGTCTCCTAGTTGAATTCTTTTAGAAGAAGGGAAAAACCTCTTGAGATGTGACTGTTTCCATCTATTTTCTGCTTGCCAGGTGGGTGTCTGAGCCCGTACATCCTAGTCATAATATATCTTCCCCACTTTGCATCTTCTAATAGGAAAAGAATACTTGAGATCCATTTGTAAGGAAAGAAAAGGAAGCAACAACATAATGCCCAGAGTTGGAGCCAATTAAACCAGGTTTGTACTTTTTCTTTCCATAATGTAACATGTTTATTCTGGTCTTAAATCTCTTTTATTAATCTCCTGTCTTATTTCAGCAAAAATCTAATAATTTTAAACCTTGCCATAGTAGTATGGAGGAGATAAAGGTGAATAAGACATGCTCTTTTCAAACTATTTGCAACTAATGCAAAAGAACAGAAATCATAACAGTCTCTGAGACCACAGTGCAATCAAATTAGAACTCAGGATTAAGAAACTCACTCAAAACCGCACAACCAAATGGAAACTGAACAGCCTGCTCCTGAATGACTACTGGGTAAATAACGAAATGAAGGCAGAAATAAAGATGTTCTTTGAAACCAAATGGTCTTTGAGAACAAAGATACAACATACCAGAATCTCTGGGACACATTTAAAGCAGTGTATAGAGGGAAATTTATAGCACTAGATGCCCACAAGAGAAAGCAGGAAAGATCTAAAATCAACACTCTAACATCGAAATTAAAAGAACTAGAGAAGCAATAACAAACAAATTCAAAAGCTAGCAGAAGACAAGAAATAACTAAGATCAGAGCAGAACTGAAGGAGGCAGAGACACGAAAAACCCTTCAAAAAATCAATGAATGCAGGAGCTGTTTTTTTGAAAAGATCAGCAAAATAGACCGCTAGCCAGACTAATGAAGAAAAGAGAGAAGAATCAAATAGATGCAATAAAAAAAAATGACATAGGGGATATCAAATGATTAGCAACTTAACTATGAATATGAAAGACAAAATTATAAACAGCTAGATAGCAATCTCATTTTAACATGGAAAGTTTTGTGAGGTTTGGTAAATTGCTTGAGGTCAGAAGCTCTTAAAGAGTTAAGTTGGGATTCAGACTCATATCTGCTGACTCCAAACCGTATTTGCCTTCCATTATGTCACAATGTTCCCTATTTTATTTAGGTTTAGTTGTTGTGCAACTGCTGATTATTGAAGTAGAGGGTGGAGGACATATGTATTTCATATAAGGAATTTACTTTCATTTAAGGAATTTATTTCATTTACTTTCTGATGAAGTAAAAAGGGGGAGAGTATTCTCTATTCCTCAAAAGTTTGGAAGATTAGAGATGGGAACTAACGTTTATAAGCACTTACTATGTGCTAGACACTATCGTAAGGACTTAACGTGAACTAACTTATTTAATTCACGACAGCCAGGTGACATACTAATCTTTAAAACAAAGAAATAAGCAAATTGTCCGAGATCACATAGCTAGTAAGTACCAAAAGCAGATTCAAAACCGTGTATTGGGAAAGGTTAGATAGGGTTTGTAAACCCATGTCTATTGACTTACTTTTTTTTTTTTTTTTGAGACGAGTCTCACTCTGTCGCCCAGGCTGGAGTGCGGTGGCGTGATCTTGGCTCACTGCAACCTCTGCCTTCCGGGTTCGAGTAATTCTCCTGCCTCAGCCTCCCAAGCAGCTGGGTCTACAGGTGCGTGCCACCACACCTGGCTAATTGTGTGTTCAACCAAGTTTATCATGTTTTCTTGCTTTAGTGAGACTAATTACATCCTTCAATGAAGTACCATTTTGTGAGAAAGTGAGAATTCAATGATTTATGAAAAAATCCAAGAAGGAGAAACAAACATTTTCTAATATGAAAGTAGTAATGACTACAGCTATATAAATAACAGTAACAAAGAGGTAAGGAAGTGGCAAGTAATAAGGTCTATGAGCAGAAAGGTAACTTCTTTCTTTTCTAATGCAGGGAGAGAAGAACTTTTGTTTTCAAATATGAAATAAAAATAAGGATTGGTACCGGCAGAAGCTTGGAATAAATGGAGAGTCAGAACCCAAACAGAATTTCCATTGTTAGTAAAATAAGTTAACAATTTTAAATAATCTCTTTGTAACAGTCAATTTTATTTTTTTCAGAGCATTGAAGATCTCTGAAATCAGTTTATTATTTGTCCATGTTTCTGTACTAGAAGGTAAACGTAAACTCTGTGAGAGCAGAGATCTTTCCAGTTTTGCTCTATTTTTTTTCTCTTGCAGTAAACATTGCTATCTTCAGAAATTAAGGAATGAGAGGCAAGGAAGAAAGGACATTCATCTTGGAAAGACCCAAAGCACCTTGAAATTTGGAAGGAATGTTTTGCTAGCTGCTAAAACCACCTTTGTCACCAGAATGAATGAAGTGCTTCAGATTTAAATAGTAAGCAGAATTCTCCTAACATGTTACATTTCACATATAATTAGGTTGCCATTATTATTGACAGATTTTACTCTCTCAAATTTGGAAATGTGGAATTGAGCAGTTGTGTGATTTCCTAGAGAGTGGTCTTTGAAAGATGCATTGAAAGAAGAATGTTAAAAGAGCCCAGGAGGTATGTAATATGTGACAGGAATACTCTGTAAATCAGATTTTTTGTCTTCTTTTCCCCTCCACAGATTGATCATTCTTAGAAGAGCTGCTGTAACACATAGGGGAAGTGAAAACTAACAGATGAAAGTTTTGTCATGCACTGAAAGAAAAGCATTGTCTGTGAAGTTCTATTTTTAAAAATGTCTGCTTGTAACACCTTTACTGAACATGTTTGGAAACCTGGTGAATGCAAGAATTGCTTTAAACCTAAAAGTTTGCACCAGCTTCCCCCAGACCCTGAGAAGGCACCCATCACCCATGGCAATGTGAAAACTAATGCCAATCACAGTAACAACCACCGCATCAGGAACACGGGCAATTTCCGGCCTCCTGTGGCTAAAAAACCCACTATAGCTGTGAAGCCCACTATGATAGTGGCAGATGGGCAAAGTATATGTGGTGAGCTTAGCATCCAAGAACACTGTGAGAACAAACCTGTCATCATAGGGTGGAACCGAAACAGAGCTGCCTTGAGTCAGAAACCACTTAACAATAATAATGAAGATGATGAAGGAATTAGCCATGTTCCTAAGCCTTATGGCAATAATGATAGTGCAAAGAAGATGTCAGATAACAATAATGGACTAACTGAAGTGTTAAAGGAGATAGCAGGCTTGGATACTGCCCCTCAGATAAGAGGAAATGAAACAAACTCCAGAGAAACATTCTTGGGAAGAATAAATGATTGCTATAAACGATCATTGGAAAGAAAGCTTCCACCAAGTTGCATGATAGGTGGGATAAAGGAAACTCAGGGCAAGCATGTTATTCTGAGTGGGAGCACAGAAGTGATTAGTAATGAAGGGGGCCGGTTCTGTTACCCAGAGTTTTCCAGTGGCGAGGAGAGTGAAGAGGATGTACTTTTCAGTAACATGGAGGAGGAGCACGAGAGTTGGGATGAGAGTGATGAAGAGCTGTTGGCCATGGAGATTCGCATGAGAGGGCAACCTCGCTTTGCCAACTTCAGAGCAAACACATTGTCTCCTGTTCGATTCTTTGTGGACAAAAAATGGAATACCATCCCCCTGCGAAACAAGTCTCTGCAGAGAATCTGTGCTGTGGACTATGATGACAGCTATGATGAAATCCTGAATGGTTATGAGGAAAATTCTGTGGTCTCTTATGGACAAGGAAGCATTCAGAGCATGGTGTCATCTGACTCCACATCACCAGATTCTTCTTTAACAGAAGAATCACGTTCTGAGACAGCCAGTAGTTTATCCCAGAAGATTTGTAATGGGGGATTATCTCCTGGTAACCCAGGAGATTCTAAGGACATGAAGGAAATTGAGCCCAATTATGAAAGTCCCTCTAGTAATAATCAGGATAAAGATTCATCACAGGCTTCCAAAAGCTCAATAAAAGTTCCAGAGACCCACAAAGCAGTCCTTGCTCTCCGATTAGAAGAGAAAGATGGCAAGATTGCTGTACAAACTGAGAAGGAAGAAAGTAAAGCCTCTACAGATGTTGCTGGGCAAGCAGTAACCATAAACCTTGTCCCCACAGAAGAGCAAGCAAAACCTTACCGAGTTGTGAACCTGGAACAGCCATTGTGCAAGCCATATACTGTCGTGGATGTGTCAGCAGCCATGGCCAGTGAGCACCTCGAGGGCCCTGTTAACAGCCCCAAGACAAAAAGCTCATCCTCTACTCCAAACTCTCCAGTTACATCATCTTCATTGACACCAGGACAAATAAGTGCCCATTTCCAAAAATCCAGTGCAATTCGATACCAAGAAGTATGGACTTCTAGCACCAGTCCACGACAAAAGATACCTAAAGTAGAACTAATTACTAGTGGAACTGGACCAAATGTTCCTCCAAGGAAAAACTGTCACAAATCAGCACCTACATCACCCACAGCTACAAACATTTCCTCCAAAACCATCCCTGTTAAGTCACCTAATTTGTCTGAAATTAAATTTAATAGTTATAACAATGCTGGTATGCCACCTTTTCCAATTATCATTCATGACGAGCCAACTTATGCTCGGAGTTCCAAAAATGCTATCAAAGTTCCCATTGTTATCAATCCAAATGCATATGACAATCTAGCTATCTACAAAAGTTTTCTGGGAACAAGTGGAGAACTCTCAGTGAAGGAAAAAACCACAAGTGTAATAAGCCATACTTATGAAGAAATAGAAACAGAAAGCAAAGTGCCTGATAACACCACTAGCAAAACCACTGACTGTCTTCAAACTAAAGGGTTTTCAAACAGCACAGAGCATAAAAGGGGCTCAGTGGCTCAGAAGGTTCAAGAGTTTAACAACTGTCTCAACAGAGGTCAGTCTTCACCACAGAGAAGCTATAGTTCCAGCCACAGCTCCCCAGCAAAGATCCAGAGAGCCACTCAAGAGCCTGTGGCCAAAATAGAAGGCACTCAGGAGTCTCAGATGGTGGGCAGCAGCAGCACCAGAGAGAAAGCAAGCACAGTGCTTTCTCAGATTGTGGCTTCAATCCAACCCCCACAGTCTCCTCCAGAAACACCTCAATCTGGCCCTAAAGCTTGCAGTGTGGAAGAGCTTTATGCCATTCCTCCAGATGCTGATGTTGCTAAGAGCACACCTAAGAGTACGCCAGTCCGGCCCAAATCTCTCTTTACATCTCAGCCTAGTGGTGAGGCTGAAGCACCTCAGACCACAGACAGTCCTACCACCAAAGTACAGAAAGACCCATCCATAAAGCCAGTCACCCCCTCTCCCTCCAAATTAGTGACTAGCCCCCAAAGTGAGCCACCAGCTCCCTTTCCCCCGCCACGCTCTACTTCTTCTCCTTACCATGCAGGTAACCTTTTGCAGAGGCATTTCACCAACTGGACCAAGCCAACCAGCCCTACCAGGTCAACAGAAGCTGAATCAGTTTTGCACTCTGAAGGCAGCAGGCGGGCAGCTGATGCAAAACCTAAGCGCTGGATATCATTTAAAAGCTTCTTCCGCCGTCGGAAAACAGATGAGGAGGATGACAAAGAGAAAGAGCGAGAGAAAGGGAAACTGGTGGGCCTGGATGGCACAGTCATTCACATGCTGCCTCCTCCTCCAGTTCAGCGCCATCACTGGTTCACAGAGGCGAAAGGAGAGTCCAGTGAGAAACCAGCCATTGTCTTCATGTACAGGTGCGACCCTGCTCAAGGCCAGCTCAGTGTGGATCAGAGCAAGGCTAGGACAGACCAGGCAGCAGTCATGGAGAAGGGTAGAGCAGAGAATGCATTACTACAGGACTCAGAGAAGAAGAGGAGTCATTCTTCTCCATCACAGATTCCTAAAAAGATTCTCAGGTATGTAAAATAGACTGGAAGAATATGGGAATACCAGTGTGACAAGTGGTCTGATTTGTTTCAGTCACATGACCCATGAAGTAACAGAGGATTTTTCTCCTCGGGATCCAAGAACTGTTGTTGGGAAGCAAGATGGCAGGGGCTGCACTTCAGTCACAACAGCATTGTCCCTACCTGAACTGGAAAGGGAAGATGGAAAAGAAGACATTTCAGATCCTATGGACCCGAACCCTTGTAGTGCAACATACAGCAACTTAGGTAAGTGCAAATGTCCAATAAGTAGTATTTAACTTTTCTTTTTATTGCTTTAAAAACAATACAGGGCAATCTAGAGCAGCCATGATACCTCCCAAGCAGCCACGACAGCCCAAGGGAGCTGTGGACGATGCCATCGCCTTTGGAGGGAAAACAGACCAAGAAGCACCCAATGCTTCCCAACCTACACCACCCCCACTGCCAAAGAAGATGATCATAAGAGCCAATACAGAGCCAATCTCCAAGGACCTCCAAAAATCCATGGAAAGTAGTCTTTGTGTCATGGCTAATCCCACCTATGATATCGACCCCAACTGGGATGCCAGCAGTGCTGGTTCTTCCATCAGCTATGAACTCAAAGGACTGGACATTGAGTCTTATGACTCCTTGGAAAGGCCTTTGCGCAAGGAGAGACCTGTCCCCTCAGCAGCAAACAGCATTTCCAGCTTAACCACTCTCAGTATTAAGGATAGATTTTCCAACAGCATGGAATCCCTCTCCAGCCGGCGTGGGCCCTCTTGCAGACAGGGCCGAGGCATCCAGAAGCCGCAGAGACAAGCACTTTATCGAGGACTTGAGAATCGGGAGGAAGTAGTGGGTAAAATCCGAAGCCTTCATACAGATGCCTTGAAGAAACTGGCTGTTAAATGCGAAGACCTTTTCATGGCTGGGCAGAAAGACCAGCTCCGTTTTGGAGTGGACAGCTGGTCAGACTTCAGGCTAACCAGTGACAAACCATGTTGTGAGGCAGGTGATGCGGTTTACTATACTGCTTCATATGCAAAAGATCCACTTAATAACTATGCAGTCAAGGTAAGAAAATATTATAAATCTCATGTTAAGTCTGTGAGTTTTGAATTGTTTTATTATCTTTCAGATCTGTAAGAGCAAAGCTAAAGAATCTCAGCAGTATTATCACAGCTTGGCTGTCCGGCAGAGTCTGGCTGTCCATTTTAACATTCAGCAGGACTGTGGTCATTTCCTTGCTGAAGTCCCTAACCGTCTGCTTCCCTGGGAGGATCCAGATGACCCTGAAAAGGATGAGGATGACATGGAAGAGACTGAAGAAGACGCCAAAGGAGAAACGGATGGGAAAAACCCAAAGCCCTGTTCTGAAGCAGCATCATCCCAGAAAGAGAATCAGGGAGTCATGAGCAAGAAGCAGAGGAGCCACGTTGTGGTCATCACCAGGGAGGTTCCATGTCTTACTGTGGCTGATTTTGTGCGAGACTCTCTGGCCCAGCATGGGAAAAGCCCTGATTTGTATGAGAGGCAGGTGTGTCTGCTGCTCTTACAGCTATGCTCTGGTCTTGAGCACCTCAAACCCTACCATGTCACTCACTGCGATCTACGCCTAGAGAACCTGCTACTTGTCCACTACCAGCCTGGGGGGACTGCCCAAGGCTTTGGGCCTGCAGAGCCCAGCCCCACCTCATCTTATCCCACTAGGCTTATAGTGAGCAACTTCTCTCAGGCCAAGCAGAAGAGCCATCTGGTGGACCCCGAGATCCTCCGGGACCAGTCTCGCCTTGCCCCAGAGATCATAACAGCTACCCAGTATAAAAAGTGTGATGAGTTCCAGACAGGCATCCTCATCTATGAGATGCTGCACCTACCCAACCCCTTTGATGAGAACCCAGAGCTGAAGGAGAGGGAATACACACGAGCAGACCTGCCTCGCATCCCATTCCGCTCCCCCTACTCCCGGGGTCTGCAGCAGCTGGCCAGCTGCCTCCTGAATCCCAACCCTTCTGAGCGGATCCTCATTTCAGACGCCAAAGGCATCCTCCAGTGTCTGCTCTGGGGCCCCCGCGAAGATCTCTTCCAGACTTTCACCGCCTGCCCTAGCCTAGTACAGAGGAACACCCTGCTCCAAAACTGGCTAGACATCAAGCGAACACTGCTCATGATCAAGTTTGCTGAGAAGTCCCTGGACAGGGAAGGTGGAATCAGCCTTGAGGACTGGCTTTGTGCTCAGTATTTGGCTTTTGCCACTACAGACTCCCTCAGTTGTATTGTGAAAATTCTGCAGCACCGTTAATGTGTACCTGGATGATGCTTTTACTACATCTTCACCTTCTTCATGTCACCCATGCACTTCCCCTCCCTAGTGCTCACTCCAAATTCAAGGAAAGAAGAAAGGCAAACCTCTATCCCTGTCCGTGAACAAGTGGGTCTATTCAGAAAGGTTATCCACTGCCCCAGATTGAATGAGAAGCTGAGTCTGTCTTAACTTTACAGAAATTCAGCTGCACAAACTTGCAGTTGCCTTCCCTTGAAACACCTTCTATCCTAATAGTCCCATAAATGCAGGTAAAAATGAAAATCCATATTCTTGAAGGGACAGCTTCTTTGGTATGAACTCAGCCAGTGAGCTGTGTCCATTTCCTCCATAATTCTGGATATCACCTATCTTTTTAGCACCAAGTATTTATTCTCACTAGCAGTAGACAGACTTAACCAGTCTCTACCACGACCCAGTAGACTCTGACAACAGACTCTTCCTTTAAGGTGTCAACAACTGACTTACTAGGCAGGACTGCCATCCTTAGCATCAGCCCAGTTTTGGTTACCAGGGACTATATCTTTTGTTCCAGGAGAGAGTAGAAAGAAAAGGAGAGATCCCATCCTTGGGTCATAGACCCATTTTCATTGCCATTATCTGTAAGTATGTGCACTGCATGGAGGACAGCCCTAATAGTCTCCCCTCTGCTGCCACTGCCTGATTCTCCACTCTGTCCCCACTTGCCAGTGAAGTTTGGATTTATCAGCCACTTGTGGCCCATTACAGAGCTGACCCAAGGTGGTGTCACCAATGCCTCAGCAGGGTGGAGTGCAGTTCAGAGCTTATAAATAGCTGGCAGGGCATGAGGAGATGATTTTCTTGCATGTGCAATTCTCTAGGGGCCATCAGGAAACAGAGTTTAAAGTACCCTTTGATTACTGTCAGAACTGTCAGCATTTGCAGTTTTCCCCGAGCAGTAATTGGCCAGCTCCCTTCTATCAGTAGCCAGTGTTAACTAGTTTACCAAATGCTGTAAACAATTGCCCTGAATGAAATAGCTGTCAGTGGAGCTCTAAGATCTCCTTTAGAGGGCACAGTGAGGTGGGCTGTTGGGATGGCCGTAGGCAGGGGAGAGGAAGAAGGCCACTGATGAGACTGCTGACCTCCTCAGAAGGTTGACCTCTTCTAGAGAGACTGCCTCCCAGTGTTTAAGTGGCTCATTGCTCCTTCTGACTCTGTAAAATGGCTCTGGAGGACAGCTCACAGGAATTCTGATTGCTGAGGTGGGTGATTGAGAGCTGTTCACCATGTGTGCAGCCTGTGCTCCCCTTCTATGGATATGTGTGCAATTTTTGTATGTATTTTTTTAGCTGTATATTACAGTGTTTATGTTGCAACTTCACCTGAAGCGAGTCTACAGAAACCCTCCCCCTTCTTCCCTTGGCACATATTTGCGCTAAGAGATGAGCGTTCCTTCCACTGGGGTTGTGTGTGTGTGTGTGTGTGTGTGTGTGTGTGTGTGTGTGTGTGTATGTATACACATGTTCACCTGTGCTTGTTTTATTCAAAACTGTGAGTATGTGTTTACTTTGACCTTGAAATCCCAAGAGTCACTCGAACAATGTGTGTGTACACTTGTGTGCCCATGTGTGCGTGCACACGCATGCTGGAAGTAGAGGCCAGGCCTCTAGAAAAGCAACCTGTGGCAGGGTTGACAGACATGTTCTCTGTGCCTAGTGAGTGAGTGAGCCCTGAGGCCCCTCATCTACCAGTGCAGAGTTTCCTTAAAGCCAAGACTGACTGTGCAGTATTACTTACATAGCACATTAGTGGCCTTGGAAATTTCTAAACTTTTAACATTTTTAACAGCTTTTCATGTGATTCATGTATAACAAAGAGGATCAGGAAAGGAAAATAATGTATTTTATTGTGCTCTTATTACTTTTTTAAGTGATTGTAATATGTGAGGCTCTATTTGGAGAATGTCCCTTATCCCCTGGCCAGCAATATAGGACTCACAGGAAAGAAGGCTGGTTAGCCCACAAAGAGTCTTGCCTCCTCTAGCCAGAGTGCAGGGCTCTGCTCCTAGGAATGGCCATGGAGTGGGCATGCTGCTGCAGGCCAGCAGTCTGCTCTTGGTGTCCTGTGGCATGGCCGCGCCTTGCCTTGAAGGTTGGTGTTTGGTTCATCTTAGCATAGAACATGTGCACATAACTCCTTGCCTGATTATGCACTGAAGGGCAGCACACAGACCACTGACCATGTCAGCCAGCACATTCCCTTAACCTCCCCCACCTCCCATCTTGCAATGTCTTGCATATTGAGATATACCTTCTCAATGTCATGTTCGTGGTGCCTTGCCCATGTAAATTTCAATGTTGACTATTTAATGAGGTTACATATTTAATGCTGAATGTTTCCTGGTCCCTCTATTTGTTATGTCTCTACTTATCTTTTTTTTTCTTTCTCTTTTTCTGTTATGATTTGGATCCAGTCTTCACTTTAACTCTATGGTATAATAAGCATGGACACCTCCACTACCATTATCTTACAGCACTGGTAAACCAAGCACCTCTTCATATCAGATGTTTTTAGTACTGTTTTTATATTCAGATTTGTTAAGGGCAAAAGATGAATGCAAACTAGCCAGAGAAAAGCCTCAGGCTTCCCAGAGACAGGTGGCTAGATTAATTTTTCTCTGGGTGATGGCCAAAGAATGTGAGATAGAGAGGGAAGGGGGTGTTACAGGTTAGAGCAGAATAGAGAAAGAAACTATATTTCTAGGCAAAAAGTACTACATGAGTTGGTCTTCAGAATATTTTTCCAAAAAAATGAAATTCAGTCAGTTTAACATTATCACAAATATTTTTCATTTTAATTGTGGTAGGACCTTTGAATTTGTTCATCAACTGGAAAGAAATCCTACCCTCTGTAGACACATACACACACATTTATATATCTATGTGTTTGAATTGTGACTAGTATAGCACTTTACATTTTCTCAAGTAACAGGAAGTTATTGCCTTCAATATTGATTGGAAATTGTTTTCTATTGAAGTCTATACTGTAGAGTTTTCCATTTATATTGAGAGTTTGAACAATTAAGCTCCTATTGGAACTTTTCCTTAAGCCACATGAGCATGAACAATCTCTGTGACACTTGGGTGCTAGAGAAACACAACAGTGGCTAAAGTAGCCAAGAGCAAGACTGAATGTATAGCAGAGTGCCTTGTTAGAGTGGTAACCTAGTCTTGGAAGCAATTCAGTGGATGTTTCATAAAGAGGACTAGAACTTCAAGAAGCCTCCTGTGCTGGCTGAGGTGAGCCCTTTTGGTATATGTACACTACTGGGTTGCCTAGAAGCCAATTCATGAAGAATAACAGCAGGATGAGAAAAAGAGTCACTGTAACCTGTGGAACAACAACGTAAGAATCACCAACCCCTAGGCTGAGCTAGAACTGGAAGCCAGGAATATGGCAATGAGTTTCAAGATTTGCCCTCAGAAGATGAACTGGGTGAGGTATGGGTTGAGGTGAGGGCACAAGCACTCATCCTACCTACCCTGCTGCTGTTGAGGAGCTAGAAGTAAAACATATTGGTTAGGATTTTAACAGTTGGAGTAGCCTCCCATTATCAGATTAAGTGGGGGTCACTTTTGCTTCCAAACTCAGAATAAGTTTGTAAACATGGGAAAGTCTAAGCCAAGAGATCTAAAGCTCTAGAAATATTAATGACATTTCTGGGAGTAAAACTACTAAAAATTATATCTTAAAAGTTTCTAGTAGTATGAAGTTCCCAGGCCAGGCGCAGTGGCTCACGCCTGTAATCCCAACACTTTAGGAGGGCGAGGTGGGCAGATCACCTGAGGTCAGGAGTTTGAGACCAGCCTGGCCAACATGGTGAAACTCCATCTCTACTAAAAATACAAAAATTAGCCGGGCATGATGGCAGGCACCTGTAATCTAAGCTACTCGGGAGGCTGAGGCAAGAGAATCTCTTGAACCCAGGAGGCAAAGGTTGCAGTGAGCCAAGATCACGCCATCGCACTCCAGCCTGGGAGATTGAGCAACTTCGTCTCAAAAAAAAGTTTCCAGGAAAGATCTTTGGGTCCTACTAAGCGTCTCAATTTTGAGTTATGAATACTTTGGTTCAGGGAAGTAACCTGACATTTGGTTTTGCTGGAATTAGGGTTTTCGCTAGATTTGACTGCAATTAGGATTTCTTCTAGATTTTACCAGCAGTGATCTGAAAAAGTACAGGCTAGTCACAGAAATAGAGATGGATTTAGGATACTACACTATATTTCAAATGATTCTAGATGTGTAAATATAGTATGAACATTCTTGGAGAGGGGTGAGACAAACTGGACTTGCTGGGCCAACCCTGGCATGTTTTTCATTCTCCTCACTAGTTGACAAGGATTGAAAATTCCGCTCCAGCCTAATGAGTGAACAGGATGGCTGCCCACAAAACCAAGTTATTAGCTTTATGTCATCGAAGCTCATATTCTCAAAGGCCCAAAGTGCTGTGCCGAGACAAATCCAAGTGCTGCTCTTGCTGAAGTGCGCACTGAAGTCCAGCTGTCCGTGCTTACAGCAGTGCCAAAAGTGGGGATTCCATGGACCAAAAACGGTGCCATAAGGGAAGCCAGAAGAGTTGCAGTGCAAGATCCTGGGAGAGATTATACCAAAGAAATCAAGCCTTTTTATCCTGATGCTTCTAAGATGATGAGGGTGAGCTGTGACAGATGCTGTGGGAGGGGAGTTCACATACATTCCATGTCAAGGCATTTAGCTGATAAATCCATCCTCAGAAAAGCACCTTTTTAAAAAGAAGTCCATTTTGTATATTAGAAGATGATGATGATGATGAAGATGAAGAAAGCCCTGGCAGATACAAAGTTCCTCAGTATTTAAGGAGAAGGATCTCTTCCATGTCCCCTTGACATGACTGTGGCTATTGCCCAAACCTCAGCTTGAGAACATCATATAATACTGAGAGCGGAAGATTTTTTTAAAGAGATATGGTAGTTTAAATAGGTTTGTTTAAAGAACTCTTGGGAAATTTCTTAACAAATTGTAATTGTTTTTATAAACCTTCCTACAGAGTTGTGTACCATTCATCATCACCATCATTTAATATCTGTAAGTGCCCAGAAGGTACAAGGTGCTATACAGCCGTTAAACACCCCCTCCCTGCAACTGTTTAAAATTAGAATAGATTTTTGCATCAACCACTGCTAGAAGCTTTCCCCACCTAGGTGGGCTGCAAGGGCCTGCATTCCCAACATCCCATTACATGTTTCCCACTCCAGAAAGTCTCTGGGTTTATTCCAGCTTTTTATCTTGACGTGTCCCATTCACCCCCATGGTTTGGTTTGGTTTGGTTTTGTTTTTTAAATCAAGAAAGTTTCAGGGAATCAAAAGAGGTCGGACATTTTTTAACCTAGCAGAAGTACAGAGTCATATATTTTGCTACGAATATTGTTGTAGTACAGAAAACCCACTTTGCCCGTTAGTGTGTGGATAGTATGTGTGTGTCCGCACTCATGATAACTTGAATGTTGAACCAGACATAGGGTTCATTTTTGAAAGGTTAAACCACACTGTTTCAGGAACTTGCTCCAAATACTACTTGGTTATCCCTTCCTTTACCAGTTAGAACTAAAGAGTGTGATGTATGAACACACTGGGTTGGGATTTTCTGTTGAGGATATGCAGGGCATTTTGGCATGAGGCAAATACAGAAGCAAGATTTCATTCTACTTGGTGATTTGAATCATGACAGTCCTCATTCCAATCTCTCTTTAATTCTCTCTGGCCCTGCCCACACTCTGTATTTGAAAATCTTGTTTTTGCTCTTTCCGGAGCTTCACCCCTCTACTTACATATTGTAAAGTTGTATAAATCTATCATTGAAAGGTCCTCTCTGCCAGCAGTGGTGCCACCCTTTGGTTTGCTGTGGTACTTTGCTGTGTACTCCGTGGCATCATGTTACTGTGTAAATAAATTCATTTTAATACACACTAAAAAACAGACAAATGCTTGTCCTTTTGGCGACTCTTC